CAGGTCTTCATGACGAGTTCTGATGACTTGTCTTGAGTTACTGCCCATCTGGTGAATGGGCTGGCATCATCTCGGGCTGGGCTGAGTTATAAATTAACTGTAGCCTTGAATCAATCTCCTGGTGGAGATTTCCACAGATGCCTATATTGTTTCAAGATTTAGTCTCTGGAACTTTTAAGCGAACATACAATTAGATATGCTAACAGTGTGTATGGGGGGTGCTGGGGTGTCGGGGGGTGCCTAGTGGTTAACTGAACAAAAATAAAGAAATAGAAGTATATAACAAGAATATAACTTCCAAGCTGGGTACTTGGTTACAATAGGTGCTTGGATTGTATTAGAGATACCTCAAAGTGAGCAAACAACCAGCCAGAACTGGTCCCTGGCCTTGTGGAAGTTTCTCTCTTCTGTCTCTCTCCTCTCTCCCTTCTCTCTCTCCTCTCTTTGTCCTCTCTCCTTTCTTTCTTGACTTCCTTACCAATGGGAAACCCTGTTTTTCTAGATTAGGGAAAAGAAGGCCCGTTTAGAAAGTAGGGAAGGAGACAAAGTCTTACTTCCTGAAGCAAGGTAGGACTCAATTTGTGACCTAGAATCTGAGACAGGGAAGTAGAGGCAGGAAAACGGGGGAAATGGGGGAATAACTCGCTTCCTTTCTGGGTCGAGAAGGGCTAGAAGTCAAGGTTCAGTGGAGCCTTAGAGAAAGTCCAGCTCTTCATTTTACAGGTGAGGAAACTGAGGGGCGGAGAGGCTATAGTGTGGTAACAAGGTGGACACCTAGTCAGCTGCAGAAGTGGGAATAAACTGTGGCCTTTGAATAACACTATGGGGCCTCCAGTGAGGCGCTCAATTTTAATTCGGGACGCCTGGGTGGCAGCCGGGTGCTAGGGGTGGCTAGTTGCCATGGGAACCGGCTCCTCCCACTTCCTGCGTGCGCACCCGTAGACCTGCGCTCCCAATAAAGTTGTTGTTGAAGCGCGGCGGCGGCACCACGTGGGCCGGACCGGGCCGGGGGCGGGGCCGAGCTGAGGGAGGACCTGCTGGCTGCAGTGAGGAGCGGAGGCGGGCGCGGGCGGCCGGCCATGATCGCGTCGTGCTTGTGTTACCTGCTGCTGCCGGCCACGCGCCTCTTCCGCGCCCTCTCAGGTACCGGCCAGGCGTACCGACAGACAGGAGCCCTTATAACCTGGTATTTTGGCTTTCCTCCTAGATGCTTTCTTCACATGTCGAAAAAATGTCCTTCTGGCGAACAGCTCATCCCCCCAGGTAGAGGGCGACTTTGCCATGGCCCCTCGGGGCCCTGAGCAGGAGGAATGTGAGGGCCTGCTGCAGCAGTGGCGAGAAGAAGGGTTGAGCCAGGTGCTCTCAACTGCAAGTGAGGGGCCCCTTATAGATAAAGGACTAGCCCAGAGCAGCCTGGCACTTCTGATGGATAATCCTGGAGAAGAGAATGCTGCTTCAGAGGACAGGTGGTCCAGCAGGCAGCTGAGTGACCTTCGGGCTGCAGAGAACCTGGATGAGCCTTTCCCTGAGATGCTAGGAGAGGAGCCACTGCTGGAGGTGGAGGGGGTGGAGGGCTCCATGTGGGCAGCTATCCCCATGCAGTCGGAGCCCCAGTATGCAGACTGTGCTGCCCTCCCAGTGGGTGCCCTGGCCACAGAGCAGTGGGAAGAGGACCCAGCGGTGTTGGCCTGGAGCATAGCACCTGAGCCTGTGCCCCAGGAAGAGGCTTCCATCTGGCCCTTTGAGGGCCTGGGGCAGTTGCAGCCTCCCGCAGTGGAAATACCATATCATGGTGAGTCTGACAACTGGTTGAGTGAGCCAAGGTGCCATTGAGTGCTTCTCCCAATCCTTTGCAGAAATTTTGTGGCGAGAATGGGAGGATTTCTCCACCCAGCCAGATGCTCAGGGCCTGAAGGCAGGAGATGGCCCTCAGTTCCAGTTCACTCTGATGTCTTATAACATCCTGGCTCAGGACCTGATGCAGCAGAGCTCAGAGCTCTATCTACATTGCCATCCAGACATCCTCAATTGGAACTATCGCTTCGTGAACCTCATGCAGGAATTCCAGCACTGGGACCCTGATGTGAGTGAAGAGGGGGAATTGCCATCTTGCATTGGAGTGATTGGGTTTCTTGTCAATTTCCCAGATCCTGTGTCTCCAGGAAGTCCAGGAAGATCATTACTGGGAGCAGCTGGAACCCTCTCTGCGAATGATGGGTAATGCAGCTCCCTGGGATGCTTGCCAGCTTGACCCATCTCTTTGGTGGGATTTTCCTTGCAGGCTTTACCTGTTTCTACAAGAGGAGGACTGGGTGTAAAACCGATGGCTGTGCTGTCTGCTACAAGCCTACCAGATTCCGCCTGCTCTGTGCTAGCCCTGTGGAGTACTTCCGGCCTGGCTTGGAGCTACTTAATCGGGATAATGTGGGCTTAGTGTTGCTACTGCAACCACTCGTCCCAGAAGGCCTGGGACAAGTCTCGGTGGCCCCGCTGTGTGTGGCAAATACCCATATCCTTTACAACCCACGCCGGGGCGATGTCAAGCTGGCCCAGATGGCCATTCTCCTGGCGGAAGTGGACAAGGTGGCCAGACTGTCAGATGGCAGCCACTGCCCCATCATCTTGTGCGGGGACCTAAATTCTGTCCCTGATTCACCTCTCTACAACTTCATCAGGGATGGAGAGCTCCAGTACCATGGGATGCCAGCCTGGAAGGTGAAATGGGAGAGGCCACGGTGTGGGTGGGATTATTTATTTATTTATTTATTTTTTGAGACAGAGTCTCGCTCTGTTGCCCAGGCTGGAGTGCAATGGCACGATCTCGGCTCACTGCAACCTCTGCCTCCTGGGTTCATGTGATTCTCCTGCCTCAGCCTCCCAAGTAGCTGGGATTACAGGTGTGTGCCACCATGCTCGGCTGATTTTTGTATGTTTCCCCTACTACGTTTTGTCCGTTCCCAGGCTGCTCATTGGCTTTGACCGAGGATGGTGACGTAGATACGGTAAAGTGCTTTGGTGCTTTCCCATTTGGTTTTTCCTTATTCCCACCCTTCTTTTTCCACCCAGGTATCTGGACAGGAAGACTTCTCCCATCAGCTTTACCAGAGGAAGCTGCAGGCCCCACTGTGGCCCAGCTCCCTGGGCATCACTGATTGCTGTCAGTATGTCACCTCCTGTCACCCCAAGAGATCAGGTGAGCACATGTCACATTCTTGGTTGGCTGTGTCTTTCACTATATGTCTTTTCCTGGTTTACAGAGAGACGCAAGTATGGCCGAGACTTCCTGCTACGTTTCCGCTTCTGCAGCATCGCTTGTCAGCGACCAGTAGGACTGGTCCTTATGGAAGGAGTGACAGATACTAAGCCAGGTAATGGGAACTAATCCCAGTTTCTTGGTCTTGAGAAAATGTTTTTCTCTCTGGTCCTCTGCAGAGCGACCTGCGGGTTGGGCTGAGTCTGTCCTTGAGGAAGATGCATCGGAGCTTGAGCCTGCCTTCTCCAGGTAACCTTCTCCAGTTCTCTTCTGTTTTCAATGTTAACTAATGTTTCCCCCTTCATCCCTGTAGGACTGTAGGTACCATCCAGCACTGCCTCCACCTGACGTCAGTATATACCCACTTCCTGCCCCAGCGTGGCCGCCCAGAGGTCACTACAATGCCATTGGGTCTTGGAATGACAGTAGATTACATCTTCTTCTCAGCTGAGTCCTGTGAGAATGGGAACAGAACTGGTAAGCCTGATGGATCCTGGGTTCCTCCACCCTTTTACCCATTGGCTTCTGCTTTGTGCCCCAGATCACAGGCTGTATCGAGATGGAACTCTCAAGCTCCTGGGTCGTCTCTCCCTTCTCTCTGAAGAGATACTCTGGGCTGCCAATGGCTTACCCAACCCCTTCTGCTCTTCAGACCACCTCTGCCTGCTAGCCAGCTTCGGGATGGAAGTCACCGCCCCATGACAGGGCTCCCAGGGGAAGAGAGCTTCTCTTCCAGAAGAGCTCACTGGATCAGAGACTGTGGAAAAATCCCATGCATCTAGAAACTTAGATCCAAGAAACTTACATCCCCTCCCTTCCCCCTCCTCGTTCCCTTTTTCCCACGGTTAGACTTTCTCCAGGCCTGGCTGCGTTCTCTGCCTGTGGTCCTTGCCCCACCCCAGCCTCTTCCTAATCCTGTGCCACACACTCAGTGGCCCTGGGAGAGGCAGAAGGGGGGCTCCCCCTTCCTTCCATGTATCCAGCGCTCCCCCTTGATTTTTAATTACCAGGGTTATGGGAGTTCTTGATTTCATTGGTTATTTGCTTTCAGGCCGTTTCTTGATGTACCTTCTGACCTGACCTTTTCCCTGCCTTCAGGACTTCTGGGCCCAGCCCTCTTGCCAGGCATGCATATGTGAGATATGCATATCATGTATGTGTCCTCTTGGGGTGAGACTTCTGCACAGCCATGCCTGCCTCTGACCAGTCCACTTTTCATGTTGGGGCTGTAGGCCTGGGGCAGGTTCAGAGTCTACCCAAGTACCTATGTATGAGCAGGCAGCAGCAGGGCATGGCCCCATCTCTCCTTTTAGCCTCTGTGTTTCATTAGGCATTCATCCTGCCAACCAGGGCAGGCCCGGCGTCTGGGCTCTGGGAACAAATGGGGCCCACATCCTGGAGTGGCAAATTTTGGGGGATGCGCTACCTGTCCCAGCTGGCCCTGTGCCTCCAACCCAGAGCTCCCCACAGACCTGGTGTAATTTCACAAGGGCCATCCCTTTCCCCAGGCTTCCCTGAGGGAGGCGGAAGTTTGAACCCTTATGTGGGGTTCATTGGGCTAGGGTAGTGGTATGAGGTTTAAAACTATTTAAGGATTAGGAGGAGAAAGAGTCTTCAGGAAACTCTTGTTTCACTGGACTCTGCAGCCTGCAGAACTGGGGCAAGGGTAGGAGTTCCAGTAGGGGAAGGAGCAGGTAGACTCTTCAGCTGCCTCAGCTGGGACTGAAGACCTAAGCTGATTCTCTTTCCTCTCCACTCCTAAGAAGCAATTTTCTGTTCCTCTCCTTCCACCACTTTTTACTTTCTGCTATCTCCCATCTCCCGCTTCCCTTCCATTTCCTTTCTAGAAAACCCTGGTATTTAGCTCAGGCCAAACTGCCTCAGCAGAAAGGTGGCCTTGGACAAAACTGGTCCAAGAATTTGAAGTGGCAGTACTTGCGGATTGGCTCTGTCCAGCAAGGCCTCAGCTGCTTGTTGCGTCTGCTTTCCCTCCCCTAACAGAAGGGTACCCTGGCTTATTCAGGGGACTCCTTAGTCCACACTGTGTCACCTGCATGCCTTAATCTTTCATTGCTGGGGTGTGGCCTTGGGAGATCCTGGGCCAGCCCCTCCACACATCTCCCTAAGTCAGAGTGGCTGCTGGCCCTGGTAGATTTGACTTGCTCTTGCCTCACTCGACCTCCAAAGTGGGACTGAAGACAGTGGTCAAGAGACTTGAGTTCGGGACAGTAAGCCAGGGGTTAAGGTTCTTTCCTTTTTTTGAAAGCCAAAGACCCAGTTTGCATTGTGCTGCTGCATTCATGGTTAGAAGCTTTCCATGCCTAGGTTCTAGGGAATTTATTTTTCTATGTGTATATATTTTCAAACTTTGTTTCCTGGGTACTGGGCATGTGCCTGTCTGAGCCCCAGGTCTGTCTACACCCCACCATTCATTCTGTCTGTCTGTTCCCTGGACACTGCCTAAAAGGGTCTCAAGACAGTGCCCTGTGGGTTCCTAGGACTAGGGCCCATCACTGTTCTCTTCTGCTGGGAAATGCAGCTTTAAAATGGCTAACCACAGCAGAGGGCAGATGCTTGATAGATTATCTTTTCCTTGCTTTCTTGTTTCTGTTTTGAAAGTGAAATGGGGTTTTAAATTGTTATTTAAACTCTTTTTCCAAATAAAGGTTTACCTTTTTTCCCCCCAATGTTGTTCATTTTATTAGGATCCTGAAGGGATTAGGTCCTTGAGAGAGGGCCTGAAGAATGAGGTGGGCAGAGGAAGAGACTAAGGAGCTTTTGATCTTGGGGTGGGGTCTCAAGACATGAATCTAGATTGAGAAATGTGTTGTAAGATCTCCCTCTATTAGCTGAGGTAAATTCCCACTGCTGTGAGGCCTGGGAGGAACAGGGCTTGAGTGAAGCCTCCTGCCTTGACACTGCTGGGGTACAGCTTTCTTCTGTCCTTCCCAAGTGAGAGAATGATTCTTTGGACTGCTTTTCATTCTTCCTCCATCTGCTCCCCCCATGCCTCCTCCTAGTATCTTCTGCACTTCAGGAGGGTCTGTGCAAAGTGGGATAAGATGTGTGTTTTCCTGATTAAAGCTATGGCAGCTGCATGAGACATGATGCGGGTGGCACATGCCTCTTGCTGAGCATCTATTTCTGATCTCTTTTGCATTCTGGAGCCAGGGCTGAGCAGTGGGCCATCTGTCGCTGGAAAAATGTCTCTTCCTTCCTAGGCCTACCTCTGTTGGTGCTTTTGTCTTCCAACCTCCCTATGTAGTAAGACCAGCCAAGCCCACATGCCCACTGGGAGCCCTGAAACCAGATCTGGTTTTCTGTCTTACCTGAACAGGTTCCCAGAACCCACACCAGGCCTCTGAATCAGTCTCTGAGAATCTGATTGATTTAAAGCCACTTGGTTGCTTCCATTGCACTACCTGGGTTGCGATCCCCTCAATTGATTTAGTAAAAAGAAAACTTAGCGGCCGGGTGCGGTGGCTCACACCTGTAATCCCAGCACTTTGGGAGGCTGAGGCGGGTGGATCACCTGAGGTCGAGAGTTCCAGACCAGCCTGACCAACATGAAGAAATCCCGTCTCTACTAAAAATACAAAATTAGCCGGGCGTGATGGCGCATGCCTGTAATCCCAGCTACTTGGAGGCTGAGGCAGGAGAATTGCTTGAACCTGGGAAGCGGAGGTTGTGGTGAGCCGAGATCATGCCATTGCACTCCAGCCTGGACAACAAGAGTGAAACTCCATCTCAAAAAAAAAAAAAGAAAAGAAAAGAAAAGAAAGAAAACTCAGCTAGGAATTAGAAACATCATTTGTCCTCTTGGCCTGTTCAGCTGGTGACTGTAGGTAAGTTACTTAACCTCTCTGTATTTCAGTTCACATTCCTTGGTGAAATAGAAATTAAAGTTAATAATCACTTCTACTTGTGAAGAATTTTCAGATCTGAAATTGCTT